TAATCCCACCCACTTGGGATGCTGAGGCAGGAGAATCGATTGAACCCGGGAGGTGGAGGTTGCTGTGAGTTGAGATCTCACCACTGCACTCCAGCCTGGGTGACAGAGCCAGACTCCATCTCAAAAAAACAAAACAAAACAGAAAATAAAAATTAGCCAAGTGTGGTGGCGTGCGCCTGTAATCCCAGCTACTTGGGAGGTTGAGGCAGGAGAATCGCTGGAGCCCAGAAGGCGGAGGTTGGAGTGAGACAAGATCGCGCCACTGCATTCCAGCCTGGGCCAGATCTGTCTTAAATAAAAGAAAAAAAAAAGAAAATCCATGTATAACTTCTGGTTCCCCCAAAACTTTCCTACTAATATACTATTGACTAGAAGCCTTACCAATAACATATTTGTATATTGTATGTATTATATACTATATTTTTACAGTAAAGTAAGCTAGAGAAAACTGTTATTTTAAAAATCATAAGGGGCCGGGCGTGGTGGCTCACGCCTGTAACCCCAGCACTTTGGGAGGCCGAGGCAGGAGGATCACCAGGTCAGGACTTCAAGACCAGCCTGGCCAACATGGTGAAACCCTGTCTCTACTAAAAATACAAAAATGAGCCAGGAGTGGTGACGTGCGCCTGTGATCCCAGCTACTCGGGAGGCTGAGACAGAAGAATTGCTTCAACCTGGGAGTTGGAGGTTGCAGTGAGCTGAGACCGTGCCACTGCACTCCAGCCTGGGTGACAGCAAGACTCCGTCTCAAAAAATAAATAAAGAGAAAAAAAAATCATAAGGAAGAGAAAACATATTTACTATTCATTAAGAGGAAGTGGATCATCATAAAGGTCTTCATCCTTGTTCTCACGTTGAGAAGGCTGAGGAGGAGGCAGGGGGTAGTCTTGCTGTCTCGGGTGACAGAAGAGGAAGAAGATCCTTGTATAAGTGAACCACTCAGGGTCCTGGCCGGGCACAGTGGCTCACGCCTGTAATCCCAGCACTTTGGGAGGCCGAGGTGGGTGGATCATGAGGTCAGGAGTTCAAGACCAGCCTGGCCAACATGGCGAAACATTGTCTCTACTAAAAGTACAAAAATTAGCCAGACGTGGTGGTGCTCACCTGTAATCCCAGCTACTCGGGAGGCTGAGGCAGGAAAATCACTTGAACCCGGGAGGCGGAGGTCACAGTTAGCCAAGATCACACCACTGTACTCCAGCCTGGGTGATAGAGTGAGACTCCATCTCAAATAAATAAATAAATAAATAAATAAATAAATAAATAAATAAATAAGTGAACCACGCAGGGTCCTTCCGGGGGGTGACCTTCAGCTGGCCATTCGGGATGATGGACTTTCCATCCCAGAACCATGGCTCCATTTGTCCGTAACCTTGTGGAGAAGACCCCAGCACTGGTGAATGCTGCTGTGACTTACTTGAAGCCTCGATTGGCCGCATTTTGGTACTACACCACGGTTGAGCTGGTTCCTCCCACCCCTGCTGAGATCCCTAGAGCTATTCAGAGCCTGAAAAAAATAGTCAGTAGTGCTCAGACTGGTAGCTTCAAACAGCTCACAGTTAAGGAAGCTTTGCTGAACGGTTTGGTGGCCACTGAGGTGTCGACGTGGTTTTATGTCAGAGAGATCACAGGCAAGCGTGGCATCATTGGCTAGAATGTTTGAAGACCAGTCTTAACATCTGATTATATTTGATTTATTATTTGAGTGTTGTTGGACCAGGTGTGATCAGACTGCTATCTGAATAAAATAAGATTTGTCAGAAATTCCAAAAAAAAAAAAAAGTGAATCAAGCAGTTCCAACCCATGTTCAAGGGTCAACTGTGTCTATATTTTGAACCATTTAAGAGTAAGTTG